GCCTCCCAGGTTCAAGCGATTCTCCTGCCTCAGCCTCCGGACTAGCTGGGATGACAGGCATGTGCCACCATGCCCGGCTAGTTTTTGTATTTTTAATAGAGACGGGGTTTCACCATGTTGTCCTGGTTGGTCTAGAACTCCTGGCCTCAGGTGATTCGCCCCCCTCGGCCTCCCAAAGTGCTGGGATTACAGGCGTGAGCCACCACACCCGGCAGATACGTTCATTTTAAAAAGGCGAATGAGTCATAGAACAATTGAGTTTAGTGATGTTTGTAAAATAACGGAGGCTCAAATCCCTAGGTAGATGGGACACAATCTGAGTTCATTGGGCTAGTGAGTCAGGGTGACCCCCAGTCAGGGTATTGAACATAGGTTTCATCAAATTGCAGAGTGGTGATGTCGAAGAAAAAAAGCACTTTACAATTTTATCTATGCTGGGAGTTTCCTTAAATCATCTCACACTGAATATCTACGGCCCCTCTCTATTTAGAATTTCGTTGTATGGTAACAGAAACTCCCAATTATGTTTGCAGCCCATTAAGGGAAGAATTGGGTACTACTTAATGAATTAGGGTAATCGTTAAATCGTTAATTGGAAACTCCCGCTGAGGAACAACTGGTATAAAGTCACGCCCGCCCTTTACGCGATCCTTCTCTTCCTGACTTACCTGTTCCTAAAGTAGTACTGATTTCCTACAGTCGACGACCTAGCTTGCAGCCGGGCTAACGTGGCCATGGTCTCTTGGCCTTGGGTTTACAACTGGTGTTACTACCGGTCTCCATGGTAACTGGGCTAAACCATAGCTCACTCCCGGGGTTCGACTTTTTGTTCACTCCTCTTTTCTCTCATGCTGCTTTGACTTTAAGAGCACTAAAAAGAGAATTAAGAAATTTCTGTGTAGCACAAAAGTTTAATTTATTTGTCTCTGTCTCTACTGCGAGTAGGAAGAGGGGATTATAGGAAGGGGAAAGCAGTAAACGCGGAGAACTAATGGTTGCTCCGGGCATCCGGTTTCCGCCGCCTGTCGGCTTCCGGAAGCTCATCTCAAAATGCTGAACTGCTCTTTGGAAGTCGCCGGTGCTGTTGTAGTTGGAGTCTGTTCACGGGCCTGAGCTTCGAGGCCAGGCTCCCGGGTGTCGTTAATGTTCGGGGCCGCCGGGCGCCAACCGATCGGAGCTCCAGCAGCCGGGAACAGCTGGTGAGGCTGGCGGCCCTGGGGAGGGGGAGGTCTATTTTCTTTTTTCTTTCTCTAAAAAATGAAGGCATTTCAGTAGAACCATGGAGGAGCTGGTTCATGACCTTGTCTCAGCATTGGAAGAGAGCTCAGAGCAAGCTCGAGGTGGATTTGCTGAAACAGGAGACCATTCTCGAAGTATATCTTGCCCTCTGAAACGCCAGGCAAGGAAAAGGAGAGGGAGAAAACGGAGGTCGTATAATGTGCATCACCCGTGGGAGACTGGTCACTGCTTAAGTGAAGGCTCTGATTCTAGTTTAGAAGAACCAAGCAAGGACTATAGAGAGAATCACAATAATAATAAAAAAGATCACAGTGACTCTGATGACCAAATGTTAGTAGCAAAGCGCAGGCCGTCATCAAACTTAAATAATAATGTTCGAGGGAAAAGACCTCTATGGCATGAGTCTGATTTTGCTGTGGACAATGTTGGGAATAGAACTCTGCGCAGGAGGAGAAAGGTAAAACGCATGGCAGTAGATCTCCCACAGGACATCTCTAACAAACGGACAATGACCCAGCCACCTGAGGGTTGTAGAGATCAGGACATGGACAGTGATAGAGCCTACCAGTATCAAGAATTTACCAAGAACAAAGTCAAAAAAAGAAAGTTGAAAATAATCAGACAAGGACCAAAAATCCAAGATGAAGGAGTAGTTTTAGAAAGTGAGGAAACGAACCAGACCAATAAGGACAAAATGGAATGTGAAGAGCAAAAAGTCTCAGATGAGCTCATGAGTGAAAGGTGACTTTTATATTCTCTAAATATAAAAATATTTGATCTGTTTCTTTCTTTTTCCTTATTACAGTGATTCCAGCAGTCTCAGCAGCACTGATGCTGGATTGTTTACCAATGATGAGGGAAGACAAGGTACTGAAATGATATTTTTTTCTCTCTTTGGATTGGTGGGGGGGGGTTTCTTGTATTTGCACAGGTGATGATGAACAGAGTGACTGGTTCTACGAAAAGGAATCAGGTGGAGCATGTGGTATCACTGGAGTTGTGCCCTGGTGGGAAAAGGAAGATCCTACTGAGCTAGACAAAAATGTACCAGATCCTGTCTTTGAAAGTATCTTAACTGGTTCTTTTCCCCTTATGTCACACCCAAGCAGAAGAGGTCAGTAGCACTGGCTCCCTGGTAGATATAATAAACTTCTAAATTGAGTACTTTGATTTTACAGGTTTCCAAGCTAGACTCAGTCGCCTTCATGGAATGTCTTCAAAGAATATTAAAAAATCTGGAGGGACTCCAACTTCAATGGTAGGCATACTTTTTCTGTGTAATTGTCATGTAATTTATTTTTTCTTTTTAAATCTCCCTGTAGGTACCCATTCCTGGCCCAGTGGGTAACAAGAGAATGGTTCATTTTTCCCCGGATTCTCATCACCATGAGTGAGTACTCAGTGTGTTTATATAACCTTATTTCCCTCTAACTGCCTTTTTCTTTCCTCTGCAGCCATTGGTTTAGCCCTGGGGCTAGGACAGAGCATGACCAGGTAAGGACCATTGTAATCCAAAAGGAAGTTACTTTCTATGACTTTGTCTTAACACTTTGTGTAGCATCAGCTTCTGAGAGATAATCGAGCTGAAAGAGGACACAAGAAAAATTGTTCTGTGAGAACAGCCAGCAGGTAAGCAATTCAAAATCGCTTTTTATTCATTCTGTTAATAGTTTTTTCTGATAATTATTCGTAGGCAAACAAGCATGCATTTAGGATCCTTATGCACGGGAGATATCAAACGGAGAAGAAAAGCTGCACCTTTGCCTGGACCTACTACTGCAGGTAAAACAAAAGCAGGGTTAGAGTGGAGCACAATGAAATATTTCTAATATATCTCTTCATACAGGAACATGTAGCCACATTTTGGATGAAACACATGTCATCAGTCTTGCAATTCAGATCTTTCATAAGGCAGGTATAGGATTCTTTAACATCTGCATTCCAGTTGATTAATGTGTGCTGTTGTTTTATCATTTCAGGATTTGTAGGTGAAAATGCCCAGCCAATCCTAGAAAATAATATTGGAAACCGAATGCTTCAGAATATGGGCTGGACGCCTGGGTCAGGCCTTGGACGAGATGGCAAGGGGATCTCTGAGCCAATTCAAGCCATGCAGAGGCCAAAGGGATTAGGACTTGGATTTCCTCTACCAAAAAGTACTTCCGCAACTACTACCCCCAATGCAGGAAAATCCGCCTAAGAAAAGCAAAGAAGAAATGTTTTACAGACTTTATTCACTATGTCCCATTGTTCTAAAATGATAACATGACTTCTGTTTTTGAAGCAAAAATCTACATTGCCTCAAACACATCACTCTAGCTTCCTTACTGCATACAGTCCTGCCATAGTGAGAGAAATGGGATTTCATCACAATTCATGGTGCTAAAATGAAAACCTCTGCACTTTAATTTTTTTCAGTAATTTCCAGCTATTTCTAGGTATAAAGAGCAGCTCGTTTCTCTTATTTATTTTAGTCTCATGTGTCAATACTTTCCGATGCTTTGCTTAATTCATGTATGTGTGCAGTGCTGCAATGCCCAGACAAACGTGAGCACACCCACCAGTTTCTAAAATGGAATAGACAGGAAAAGATTGTGTTTTATATCATCCCTATCTATTGTAACCCAAAAGACCTACCATCGCATCAGTGAAGTCCGAACACATCTTTGTTTGAAAGGCTTGTCAATTTCATATTCCTTGAATTGGCTTCTTGGTGAGGATTTTCTGACAGAGTGATACCCATCAATTTTCTATCCTTAGACAATGTAGTGTGAAGTTCACAGTTGACAAACAACAATTAATGTTTCCCTTGGATGTTTTGACAAAAATAAACCTCATCGTTGTTATCACCAGAGTGCCCTCTACCTTACTTTAATGCAGATTTTATAAATTTTACCTCATTTAGAACATAAAATAATTATTGAAAGAAAAATGTATTTTTTAAATTCACCGTGATTGAACTGTAAATTCTATTAATCCAGATGTACTTCTACCTCTGTTTTCCCAAAGATTGATATTATTTTTAAGATCAACTCAAGTGTAGTAAACGGATTTAAAATTTTAATCATTGGAGTAATTTATTACAATATTGAATCAATTTACATGAAAAGTTAAATGGCTCTCCCAGAACTCAGATTTCTGGCAATGACCCAACCCATTTAGAAGGTGAACAAAAGAAGTAAATGGTACTGATTTGCCCTTTCTAGGACCCAAGATGTTACTTTAAAACCTAGCAAAAGAGGTCGTTTGTATTACGTGCCTAGTATTGAGCTGTTTCTGAGTCATTTGCTTCATAGTATCAGAAATTCTAAATTGCTTTTAGTTTAGAAGATCTTTATTTATTATCTTCATTATTAACAACTTATTATGATGATGATTATTATCATTCTATTTATAATGGCCTTTGCTGGTTGAGTAAAGACTGAGATAACACATGTGAATCACCTTTCTAATGGGTTTTTAAAATCTTGTCACTTTCCAAAAGAGTTTTTTTGTTTCTTTTTTTTTTTTTTTTTTTTTGACAGAGTCTGCCTCTGTCGCCCAGGCTGGAGTGCAGTGGCGCACTCTCGGCTCACTGCAGCCTCCCCCTCCTGGGTTCAAGTGATTGTTCTGCCTCAGCCTCCCAAATAGCAGGGATTACAGGCACCCACGACCATACCCGGATAATTTTTGTATTTTTAGTATAGACGGAGTTTCACCATGTTGGCCAGGCTGGTCTCGAACTCCTGACCTCAAGTGATCCGCCCACCTTGGCCTCCCAAAGAGCTGGGATTACAGGCATGAACCACAGCGCCCAGCCCCCAGAAGAGTTTTTAAAAGGTGTTAAAGGAGGTTTATGCACGTAACAGACCTTTCTCAGGTGGTCCCCTAAAAAAAATCCTGCCAACTAGGGAGGGGAAGTCCAACCTGCTATTTGAAAGCCTTCACGGTTTGCCAAATGTACATTTCTTGAGAATTATCTTCTTTCCCAGGGATATTGTACCTAGAGGACAGGTTGGTTAGGGAACTATGGACGACCAGAAGAGATGTTCTTTTGAAGCATTCTTACTGGATAAAGTAACCCCATGGTATCATTACTTTCTACAAGTTTTTTACTTACAAATTTGCCATTTTTTTAACTGATATTTTCTAAATGCTCATTCTGTCTATGTAGCCGGGGGGAGATTATATACAAGTTTTAAAACTTCTTTGTGATAGTGTATTGTGCTCTGGGGTCTATTCAAAATTTGGTGTTTGAGGTTTTGTTAATTTGATTGCCTGGAGATCTGCTAAAATCCTAGAATCTCAAAAAGCCAAGTTTGAAGCCACTGAGAGCAAACAATGAGGTCATTGTTAGCCTGGTTCCACACTCCTGAGGACTTGGCTGTTCTTTTTCACCTTATTATGTTCTAATGGAAGTAAAAACCCTCATAGTGAAGAAGAGCAGTATATACACCAGACTAGTGTATAGGAACTTCTTCATTAAATATTGCAGTCCTTATGAGTGCTCTTTATTGTTGCTGTTCTGGACAGGTACAAATCTTCTGAAGCAACTTCTGTGGGATGTTAACTTAGCTTCTCTAACACCTAAAAAAATTCTTCTTTGTATTTTCAGCTAATAGAAGACAGTTCTTCTTCATCTTGACACCTAGAGCCCTCTATGTGATTCACAGAGGACTTAAAATACTTCTTACTCTGTTGAAGTGTTTAATTGTACAGAATATATGTACTCTACAGTATATGTGAATCAGCACTCAAAGCAGAGAAGTGATAACATCCCAAGCTTCCCCCATACTTCTACTGACATGCCCTCAGTCTTTAAGAAAACTCAGTACAGACCTGATGTTCTGGTTGTACCTGAACTTAATTGGAGAAACAAACGCAATTAAAATACGAATTTTTTAGTGCAAATCAAATGTCTTTCACCATCTGAAGCCCACTAATTTGTCTTTTATATATAGTTAATTTTTTGCCAGTTACAACGTCCATAGAACCCCAAGATTTAGAATGTATCATTTATATTTCCTCTAAAAGGTAGTAAGATATTTCTTCTGCTGTTTTGTGAAGCCACTCTTCTACAGTATCTGTAGCCTTATAGCAAATTAATTGGTTGTACTAAAAATTTTAGAGACTGCATAGGTCTCCCTTTTCTATCCTAATTACCTGCAATAGCCTAGAGACGCTGAGCATGATTACATTAGCAACTTGACTGTTTAAAAAATTTGTTATACTTGATAATGACCAGACTGTGTGCTGGAGTCATTTGTTTCCTTCTTTTCTGCTCCCCGAATACACTATTTAATTTGGTTACTTTTATTTTTAAACTATATGGCACCCTTTTAAATAAACATTCATTGCTAATTAAAATCTGCCAATAAATTGGTCTCAGCATTTAAATACCATATATTTTATAACTCATACTGTGGCTATCAAACAGAAGTTAACACAGTAGGGGTAAAGATATACATAATGTGTACCTATAGGTGTATTTATAATGCCTGTGTGCAGTATACAGACATAATTACAAAATACTGCATTTTATTAATGTTTATTTTAATATTGAGAATTGGCATTCTTGTAAATTGAACTGACAATTGCTTCTATTCAGTACACTTTATTTTGAGCAGATATTTCCGAAAAGAGAAAAAATCACTGTTGACATGCTTTTTAAAACTGTTTTCACCTGTATTTTGTCTTTCAAAAAGAAAAGTGATCTAAGTTGGCATTGTAAAGAAATTGTTAGCAAAGAATATTTTTTTTTATTTTTTCTTTTGGTAGAAAGTCATGTTAATAGTACAACAAAGAATCAAAGAATAAAACATAATGTTTAAGAACATTATTTATAAGTAGTCATTGTCTTTGTGCTTTAAATGTTTCCCTTTTACCTTAGAGTTATTTTTTAAAAGTTGAAAGTACTTTAAAAATTGGTTTAAATGAGTACCCATTGACAATTATCATTTAATAGTGCAGTTAAGTTCAGCGAAAAATTTCAATATCTCAAAAAAATTAGAGAAAAATATTGGTAAATGTATTTGATTCACAAATGTATTCATAGCCGATTGTGAGCTGCTCTACCACATTTTCCTGTTTTTATTGTTTCTGTGAAGCTTGATTAGACTAACTTGCTTAAGGTCTCTTTCCCCTCAAGGATTCTGTGATTCTAATGTAACAAGGTACACACGCTCTCTCTGACCACTTAAAGTATCAGAGTTCAAATCTGTTACAATCACTCCATTTCCTTTTGGAAAGTTGTGCCTCTCATAAAGCTGCTTGGACATTTTAAGTGTTTTGTAATATGCATTGAAGTGTTGAGTTTTGTTTGCTGTAAGAGGCATTTCACTATGTTGATTAAACTTATCTTTTCTCCCAAAAAACTGAGTAAAGTTGTCAAAATAAGTAGGGTTTT